GAGCCGCCCGGGGCCGGCGCCGCCCCGCGCCCGCTGCCCCGCGCCCCACGCCCGTGGCGCCCCGCGCCCGGGTCGGCTGGGGGCGCAGGGCCGGCGCCGCTTTCCCCAGCTCTCCGGTCTCCGGCGCCCGGCGGTAACCCGCCCGCGGGCTCTGCCCTCCGCACCTCTCAGCCCGGCCCCGGCGGCCGCTGACCCAGGAACCGCGGCGCCCCGCTGGAACGAGATGGGACGGGGCGGGCGCGGCCAGGGCGGCGCGGGCTGGGGCGGCGCGCGGCAGCCTCGGGCAGCGGCGGGGGGCGCGGAGCGCGGTGTGCGTGGCGGGGCGGTGCGGGGGGCGGCCGTGTGCGAGGCGCGAGTGTGAGCGCGCGCGGGAGGCGGGCGGGCGGGCTCCGGCAGGCGAGCGGCGCCCGCGGGCGAGCCAGGAAGGCGGCGGGAACGCAAAGTTGCCTCCTCGCTGGCCCGCGTCCTCGGTGGGGCGGGAGCCGGGGCCACCGAAGCGGCGGCCGCGGACCCGGCCTCCCGCGGCACCTGGGCAGCGGCCCCGCACGAGCGGCAGCGGCGTGGGCGGCGTTGGCGGCGGCGCGCGGGAAGCGAACCGGAGCTCCGGCGCGGCTCGGCGGCCGCCGGGGAGCTCGGCTCAGGTGCGCGGCGAGGGGGGCGCGGGCCGGAGCCAGGCGGCGGGGACCAGGGCGGCGCGCAGCGCTCGCGCCAGCTGGAGGACCTCCCCAGCGGACGCCCAGGTCCCTGGTCGGGCTCCCGGTCCCCAGCGGCAGCGGCTGCCGGAGTCCCCCGCCCCCGAGAGCTGGCTGCGGGGCCCGGGCCCGCCCCCACCGGCCCCAGGCCCGGCCGCTCCGCCCTCCGCCCGCCTGCGCCCGCCCTCAGCCCAAGATTTCTAGGGCATTGGCCGCGCTGCTGGGTGATCCCTCCGGGCTCAAGTTGCAAGGGGGCGGGCCGGGCCGGAGGTGGAGTCTCCCGCCAATTGAAGCCTCCGCTATAAATTGAACTCCCTGCACTGCTGAAGCCCAGATGCCTCGCCAGGCCACGTCGCGGTTGGTGGTCGGAGAGGGCGAGGGGTCCCAGGGGGCTTCGGGGCCTGCAGCCACCATGCTCCGCTCCCTGCTGCTTCACTCCTTGAGGCTCTGCGCCCAGACCGCCTCGTGCCTCGTGCTCTTCCCGCGCTTCCTCGGCACGGCCTTCATGCTCTGGCTTCTCGATTTCTTGTGTATCCGCAAGCATTTCCTGGGCCGCCGCCGCCGGGGGCAGCCCGAGCCCGAAGTGGAGCTCAACAGTGAAGGCGAGGAGGTGCCTCCCGATGACCCGCCCATCTGCGTGTCCGACGACAACCGCCTGTGCACCCTGGCGTCGCTCAAGGCGGTGTGGCATGGCCAGAAGTTGGATTTCTTCAAGCAGGCGCACGAGGGCGGTCCGGCGCCCAACTCCGAGGTGGTTCTGCCCGACGGCTTCCAGAGCCAGCACATCCTCGACTACGCGCAAGGGAACCGCCCGCTGGTTCTCAATTTCGGCAGCTGCACCTGACCACCGTTCATGGCGCGCATGAGCGCCTTCCAGCGCCTGGTCACTAAGTACCAGCGCGACGTCGACTTCCTCATCATCTACATCGAGGAAGCGCACCCCTCCGACGGCTGGGTCACCACGGACTCTCCCTACATCATCCCACAGCACCGGAGCCTGGAGGACCGGGTCAGCGCAGCGAGGGTACTGCAGCAAGGTGCACCCGGCTGCGCTCTGGTCCTCGACACCATGGCCAACTCCAGCAGCTCGGCCTATGGCGCCTACTTCGAGCGTCTCTATGTCATCCAGAGTGGCACTATTATGTACCAGGGCGGCCGTGGCCCCGACGGCTACCAGGTCTCTGAGCTGCGCACTTGGTTGGAACGCTATGATGAGCAACTGCACGGCGCTCGGCCCCGGAGGGTGTAAACATCCAACGGACAATTGACTGAACTTGGTGGGCTGGGCCTTCGAGCCTTCGAAGCCCACGTGCAAGCGCCTCAAACCAAGTCACGCTTGGCGAGGCCCCAGTGACACTGATGTGCTGAGCCACCATTTCAGACTGAGTCTGCACCCTCAGCCACATGAACAATCTCCCCTACCTCCCTGGGACTCTGCTTCTGTAACTGTCTCATTCACACCTGCCTGGCTCACTGGAAATCCTCTTTTGAGCGCGGGATATGGCTTGCCCTTGTCCGTGTGCCCCCAGGACTTTGCCTCTACAGCATTTTCTTACACCCCCTCCCCAGCGTGCCCTCAGCCAAGTGCTTTGGCCCGGTGCTTCCCGCAGCTGCACAGAGACCTTGGCCACGCCCGCGCGCCCTGAGCGCAGCTGGGTTCCAGGAGACTCTCAGCTCAGCTGAGCTAGTTGCCTGGCACCCACCTGTCGCGCGCGGAGAGGGGGTTCCCTGTTGCTTTTGTGTCTGTTTCCTGTCCCTGGTAGGGGAAGTGATGTCGTGGATGGGGAGGGGTGGGCAGGGTAGTTTCCCCCGCTTGTTTTGGGTGCACAGGAGCCCCACTGCTGATGACGAACTATCTCTAACTGGTCTTGACCACGAGCTAGTTCTGAATTGCAGGGGCCTCAAAGCAGCACCTAAACCTTGAGGGGGAGGGTGCTCTGGGTTTCCGTGAGGTAACCACCTTAAATGGGAGGGAAGTTGGGGTGTCTGCTTTGGGACCAGAGGAAGATAGCTTGAGAGGCATTGGCGAGGTTCGCAGCGCCCCAGGGAGAGAGAAAAAGCTGAGACTCCTGGGGAATGACGTTGGGGTGATGGAGTCCGGGGAAAGAGAGGTGGGGGGAGAGCCTGAGGTCCCCAAGTGAGGGGAGTCCTAGGCAGAGCTGCTGATTGTGGGGCTGGGAGGTGGAGGGCCCCTGATTCGAAGGCCATTTGGTGAGTGTTTTGCTGGAAATATTTCCTGTATATAAACTTCTTTCAATCTACAATAATAAAGGCTTGAGGTAAACTGCTTTCTGGTTGCCTTTGGTCCCTTTATTTTCTTTT